TTAGGATGCAGGGAGAACTTGAAGGAGAGGCAGGCATTCAAATTAGATTTTCCCCCAGTTTAGCATTAACTCTGGCCCCAGTTGCAGTCCATGAATGTGGAAGGGCCCTCCCCTGCCAGGCGCTGAAATTGTGCACGAGCTATTTTTTTTTTCTTGGCTAACAGCTTTCCTCTCACGGTTAATGACTAATCCCAAGGAGCATTAGCTCACTCTGTAAATATGAAATTATAATATAGCAAAATATAACGCTAAAAGCCATCAATCTAATTTTAGTCGCAAAGTTGAAATTTCATAGCAATAGCATTAAAAGAGTTACATTGTTACGATTTCAGTCAACATATAAATGAAATAAAATTGTTCTGGCCTGGCGCGGTGGCTCAGGCCTGTAATCCTAGCACTTCGGGAGGCCGAGGCTGGCGGATCACCTGAGTTCAGGATTTCGAGACCAGTCTGGCCAACATGGTGAAACCCTGTCTCTACTAAAAATACAAAAATTAGCCGGGCGTAGTGGCAGACGCCTGTAATCCCAGCTACTCCGGAGGCTGAGGCGGGAGAATCGCTGGAACCTGGGAGGCAGAGGCTGCAGTGAGCTGAGATCGCGCCACTGCACTCCAGCCTGGGCGACAGAGCGAGGCTCCATCTAAAAAAAAAAATTGTTCTACTTTAAGAAACCTAAAATGACGGCTTAATGGCAGAGTAGTATTACGATATAAAGCATTTAAAATGAACAGAACATGCAGATCTTACTTTTTTTTTTCTTTTCTTTTTTTTTTAGTGTATTGTTGCTCACAGCGAGACAGAGTGTTCTGCTACCCACAGGGCCAGGGCCTCACACAAACCAGCGGGCTCTCCAGGGTGCGCGCGCGATCTACAACCCGCCCCTTGAAAAGGAAAGCGGGGCCCGGGACGCTGCGGGTGTGAGCCGGACCGGCTTAGAGAGGGAAAGTAACCCGAGTCCGCCGCTTCGGGCGGACCCGCCCCCTCCCACGAGTTTCCCTAGACCCTCGGCCCCGCCCTCTCTTTTATTCGGTTTGCAGCAACCGGAGCTGAAACTTTGCAACCCGAGCGCGCACGCTCTGCGCTCGGCCCTGCCAGGGCGGCACGGGAGGGCGGCGCAGGAGGTGGGACCTGCGCCGGGAAGGCTCCGGGACGCCAGCGCACGCGGAGCGGGGACCCCGGAGAGCCAGCAGGCGAGAAGACCGGCCGAGGGAGAGCCGATCGCGCCTCGAGAGATCCGAGGAAGTGGTCGCGGGCCGGGAGGCTCCCGTGCCGAGCCGAGGCCAGGGGTCTGGGGTCGCAGCCCGGCGTGCCTGCAGCTGCCGTCGCTCGGGAGCAGCAGCTGTGCCCGGGATCCCGGCGGCGGCGGGGGAAGGAGGAGCTGCAGCTGGACTGTGGCAGCTGGAGGGAGAGGGCCGGGCTCCCCTGGCGGAGCCGCGCTGGGACGACTGGCTGACCGCGGCCATGCAGTCTTGACGGAGTCGCTCGGGCGCAGGGGAGCAGCCGCGGGCGCGCCCTCCCGGGAAGGGGCACCGGAGCGCAGGCAGCAGCACTTTATCTGCGACTCTCCAGCCCAGCGAGAGGCGAAGCGGTTTACCATGGAACCCGTGACCAAGTGGAGCCCCAAACAAGTGGTGGACTGGACTAGAGGTGCGCGGGCCTTGGGGGGGTCCGGAGTCCTCGCAATAATGGGACTTCTGATTGTTTTTGGCAGGGTTGGATGACTGCCTGCAACAATATGTCCACAAGTTTGAACGAGAGAAGATCAACGGCGAGCAGCTGCTGCAGATTTCCCATCAGGACCTGGAGGAGCTGGGGGTCACACGGATTGGACACCAGGAGCTTGTGTTGGAGGCTGTGGACCTTCTCTGTGCACTGGTTAGTTCAGGAAAAGACGGTCTGTACCGTGATGAATTTTTCTCTTTGATTTTATTTTCCACAGAATTATGGCCTCGAAACTGATAACATGAAGAACTTGGTTCTGAAACTGAGAGCATCTTCCCACAATTTACAGAATTACATAAGTAGCCGACGGAAAAGTCCCGCTTACGATGGCAACACCTCCCGCAAGGCCCCCAATGAGTTCCTGACCTCGGTGGTGGAGCTCATCGGCGCCGCCAAGGCCCTGCTGGCGTGGCTGGACCGGTAAGTTGGAGATGTGCCTTTTACTGCCCTGCCCCTTTTTAAGAGGATTGTTGCTACCTTCTAGGGCTCCGTTTACAGGGATCACTGATTTCTCAGTCACGAAGAACAAAATTATCCAGCTTTGCTTGGACCTGACCACTACAGTCCAGAAGGTCAGTAGTATGTCATTTTCACTTTCTTTTTTTTAGTATTCATTTTCTCCATCCCCTTCTTTAGGATTGCTTTGTAGCGGAAATGGAGGATAAAGTTTTAACTGTGGTAAGTATACATTCTAAAAGTTATTGTAAAATACTTTCCTGACTATTTGCTTCTCCAATTCTAGGTCAAGGTTTTAAATGGCATCTGTGACAAAACAATCCGATCTACCACAGATCCTGTGATGAGCCAGTGTGCATGTCTGGAGGAAGTTCACTTACCAAACATTAAACCTGGGGAAGGCCTGGTAAGTTCTAATAACACTTGTTTTATTTTCAGTAATGAGTTAATCTATTTGTGATTCACTCCAGGGCATGTACATCAAATCAACCTATGATGGGTTACACGTGATTACTGGAACCACAGAAAATGTAAGTGTATATTCATTAAGTGTAAAATCTGTGAATTAAGGCAGGTTATTTTGTTTCTGTACAGTCTCCTGCAGACAGATCTCAGAAGATTCATGCTGGTGACGAAGTCATTCAAGTTAATCAGCAAACTGTGGTGAGTTTGTTTATTGAGGCTCAATTTTCCTCAAGTCTTCCCTCCCCATTTGCTTTCTTTGAAGGTGGGATGGCAGCTGAAAAATCTGGTGAAGAAATTGAGAGAGAATCCCACCGGAGTTGTGTTACTGCTTAAGAAGCGCCCCACCGGGTCTTTCAACTTTACTCCTGCTCCCCTGAAAAACCTACGGTGGAAGCCACCTCTTGTACAGGTATCTGGGATTAACTGTAAACCTCCATCCAACTCTTTGCATTGCTGTGTTACTCCTGTTTCAGACCTCACCTCCACCCGCGACAACCCAGTCCCCTGAAAGCACTATGGATACCTCACTGAAGAAGGAGAAGTCAGCCATCCTGGATCTTTATATTCCTCCTCCGCCTGCTGTTCCCTACTCTCCCCGGTATGTTGCTGTCCATTGTCATGGTATGCTTGACAACTTAATTATTGTCCATATTATCTTCCAGGGATGAGAATGGCAGTTTTGTTTATGGAGGGTCCAGTAAGTGCAAACAACCATTGCCTGGTCCTAAGGGTTCAGAGTCCCCGAATTCCTTCTTGGACCAGGAAAGCCGGAGACGAAGATTCACCATTGCAGACTCGGATCAGTTGCCTGGGTACTCGGTGGAAACCAACATTCTGCCCACAAAAATGAGAGAGAAAACACCATCTTATGGTAAGTTTCAAGTGTTTGTTTTGTTCTGCCGTAACTTGTCACCTTCTTTCTCGTCCCTCTGAAGGCAAGCCACGGCCTTTGTCCATGCCTGCTGATGGGAACTGGATGGGGATTGTGGACCCTTTTGCCAGACCTCGAGGTCATGGCAGGAAAGGTACGTTTCATCCAAGCAAACCAAGGAACAGCATTGTGACTTAATGGACTTTGTCTGGAAACAGGGGAGGATGCCCTTTGCCGGTATTTCAGTAACGAGCGGATTCCTCCGATCATTGAAGAGAGCTCCTCTCCCCCATACCGGTTCTCCAGACCCACGACCGAGCGGCATCTGGTCCGGGGTGCGGACTACATCCGAGGAAGCAGGTGCTACATCAACTCAGATCTCCACAGCAGCGCCACGATTCCATTCCAGGAGGAAGGGACCAAAAAGAAATCTGGCTCCTCAGCTACGAAGTCCTCGTCCACAGAACCGTCCCTCCTGGTCAGCTGGTTTACGCGCCTCAAACTGTTGACTCACTGAGAGGGACCCTGCTCAGGCCACCTGCCTGGCTCCTGCCCCAAGTGCCTTGCTTTTACAGTGGACAGCCTCTTCTCGTTTCAGCCTCAGTATTATGTAGGGACCTTATGCAATTTCTTTTTCTTTTGAAAAGTTATCTACTGCCCTTCTTGGAAGTTTGCAGGATTGGATGGGAACAAATTCAGAGGATCTTAGGTGCTGGCTTGTGGAGACAAAAGGAGGGAAATGGGTAGAGCCTGTTTGTCTTGCTTCCCCAGAGATAGAATGTGAAGACACGCGCTAGAAATCGCAGTCCTGGCCAGAGACGTTATGGTCATTGTGAGGGACTGGTGGCATTGTTCCTTTTTGAGGGGCTGGGGGGACTCAAATTGGTGGCTGTTTTCACACAGATGTGTTGGTTTGTGGTCCAACTTCTTTATCTGAAAAAGCCAGTGAGAAAACATTTTTGATTTGATTTTTCTAAACTATCTACCATATTTTAAGTGTAGCAGCTTTGACTTTGCAATAACGTGGCAAGTATCTGATTTCTCCTTTGAGGCAGAGGTTTAAGTGTAGGCCTGTTACACTTGTTTGATACCTTTTTCATGACAGTCTCAGTATAGATCAGTTGGTACAGAAATACATGAACACATTTTGATAGGGCTTATTTCACACAAAGAAGTTTATGGTTATTTGTGTGGGGTGGTGTTGTTATATATTATTGTCTTTAAGGGAAAAGAAGCTATAAGATTCGCTGACAGCCAAAGTATCATTTAGAAAAGTGAAGCAACAAGATTTAGGTTGATGAAAGATACATGAGTTTGCATTTTGACCTGTTCAGTGTCTGTCTTCCAGCACGGTGTGTACACTTCTTCAAAATTGTACACAGTTTGCTAATTAGAAATATCTTGGAAAGCCTCATGGTCACTAATTTTCAACTAGCATCAGGTATTTTGAAAACGTGTGTCTGGATATTAACTCTTGTTTAAACTGAATGTATGATATTTTGTTAGAATGGAAAAGTACTATCTTGTTAATTTAAGTATTTTAAATATAGTTGTATATTTTTCTTACTCTTAGTCACCTGTAATTGAAATATTTCTGTTTTGCGTCATACACGAAGCTAGTGAAAAAGAAAGTGCAAGGCATTTTCAGATGAGCAAGTGACTATCGTGGCTGTTGCCAGCAGGGCAGTATTGTTAAAAAAAATCAAAATAAACCCTCCCAAGCATTTTGGGATTTTATGGATTAGAAATGGAAGAACAGGAGAAGCATATGCAAAGTGAAATTGCACGAGGGGAATTTTCTGAGGTATCTTCCTAGGCAGAGCCGAAATCTCCTACTCCAAAATGCCCTTTCTCATACCACCGGAATTGTTGAGTTTGCTGAACTGCCTGGAATTCAGCCCATGAAAATCACTGGAGTTAGGAAACATCTTCCCTTTAAAATGCTTCTGGTGTGGTTAAAGGAACTAGCAACCACTCATGTATAATTACTGTGACTGAATTCAGTCAGGCTGGTTTTTTTTGTTTGTTTGTTTGTTTTTGAGATGGAGTCTCAATCTGTCACCCAGGCTGGAGTGCAGTGGCGCAATCTCAGCTCACTGCAACCTCCACCTTCCAGGTTCAAGCGATTCTCCTGCCTCAGCCTCCCATGTAGCTGGGATTATAGGTGCCCGCCACCATGCCTGGCTAATTTTTGTATTTTTAGTGGAGACGGGGTTTCACTACGTTGGCCAGGCTGGTCTCAAACTCCCAACCTCAACTGATCTGCCGGCCTCAGCCTCCCAAAGTGCTGGGATTACAGGCATGAGCCACCACACCCGGCTCAGTCTGGCTGTTTTCTTCTCTACCTCTAAGACAACTGCCATGAAGATCTGGTATTTCGGCCTGGCGCAGTGGCTCATGCCTGTAATTCCAGAACTTTGGGGGGCCAAGGTGGGTGGATTACCTGGGGTCAGGAGTTCAAGACCAGCCTGGCCAACATGGTGAAACCCTGTCTCTACTAAAAATCAGCTTCGCATGGTGGTGGGCACCTGTAGTCCCAGCTACTCGGGAGGCTGAGGCAGGAGAATCACTTGAACCCTGGAGGCGGAGGTTGTAGTGAGCCAAGATCAGGCCACTGCACTCCAGCCTGGGTGACAGAAGGAGACTCTGTCTCAAAAAAAAAACAAAAAGAAAAAGATCTGGTATTTCATGGAGACATGGAGACCCAAGGGTGTTTGGCAGATGGAGAGAAGAGGCTTGCAGTGTGTGACCACAGGGTGTTCAACACACTAGGAGGGTGGGGTGTGGGCTGGGGAGGTCTCGTGTAGGGCACTGGTGATGAGGAGGGAGCTGTGTACGAGGGGCGAGCCAGCCCTGCCTGTTTTACTCTTGTCTTGAGCTGGCTTTATGCCCAGGAAGTGGGTGGCAACATCTCCTCTTACTCCCCAGATTGTGGGGAGAACTCTAAGAGCTGTAGTTCCACTGGATGATGAGTTAAATCACTCTGGAGGCCTTAGCTGGCTGGTGAGCTCTTTTTCTGTGGGGAAAATGCCACTTGTGAATTGAACAGCCATCCTTTAAGTGAATATTCGGCAGTCAGTCTTCATTATAGGCAGTGGCCAACCAGATTGGTGCTTTTCAGCCTTTGTTCCCTGGAGTCCCAGGACCCGCGAGAGAAGTTCCTGGCTCCTCTACTTGCAGTCACCCTCCACAGCTTCATCTTTCTTTTTATTTGAGGTTTTCTCCTGAATTGTGTTTGAAAAATATATTGCTGCTAAAAAAAAAAAACCTTTGTAAACCTCTACTATGGACATACATAAATAATAGTTTAATATGGATTTCTTAGAAATTAATGGAAACTGCTTGCCTCAGTAGTAATCCAGGTTTAATTGTGGACGTGTGTTCACATATGAAGTTGCTTGATGATGCTTTTTGACAGGATTCTTTATTTTTATTTCTTTAAAAAAAATTTTTTTTTTTTTCTGAGACAGATTCTCACTCTGTCACCCAGGCTAGAGTGCAGTGGTACAATCTCAACTCACTGCAGCCTCTGCCTCCCAGGTTCAGGCAATTCTCCTGCCTCAGCCTCCCAAGTAGCTGGGATTACAGGTGCCCGCCACCACACCTGGCTAATTTTTGTATTTTTAGTAGAGATGGAGTTTCACCATGTTGGCCAGGCTGATCTTGAACTCCTTGACAGGATACTTTACAAGAGTGATTGTTAAAACTCTCCCAGACACAACTCAACACCTACCCCTATTATAATATTTTATAGCATCACTTTTCAATCTTCAAATGAAAATCATGGATGATGAAGCTTACCTTCACTCATAAAAACATCACTCCATTTACTATTCTGAAATGAAACTAGCAGGTAATATAACTAGCCTCTAAAACATACCCATCAGTGACGTTCTAACTGAAACAGATAAGATATTTTATAATGAAATAATTATTTTCATATGTACATATTCTAGCATGGTTATATTACAAGATGTAATTAAACTACTAAGCAGGGCACATACTTTGTATGTGTGTGTATAAATATAAATATGTGAAAAATCACCATGAATGTGGTAGTTACCAATTCAGACCTGCTGCATTGGCAGTTCAATACCAGGAAAGGGGTCGATGTCAGCAGTATGATTTTCTAAAATGTGGCCAATTCTTTAGATAAAGTTCTAGGCATACCTAGTCTGTAATGGCTTCACTCATATAGTGCTTGCTGTGTGCCTGGCATTGTTCTAATACCTTTCTAATAAATCTATGAGGTGAGTACTGCTGTTAGTCCCGTTTTGCATATGAGGGAGTTACCCAGGTTATGTGCTAGTCATCCTGGTTATGTGCTAATAATGGCAGAGCTGGGATTAAAATGAAAGCAGCCTGGCTCTGGCTTTCTTGCTCATAATCACTCAGTATATAGGCTTCCTTCCATTTATAGAATTCTCTCATTGCATTCTTGAAAAATCCAAAGCATATTAAAACTGGGCTGAAAATTCTGTGTGTTTATATATAAAATGAAATGAGATCATAGATTTGTTATTGTAAACTGAGTTCCCATCTATATGAATATTGGGCGGGGCAATTGAAAGTTGTGTTGATGAGTCAGCTCTTTGTTGTGAGGGCTGTAAGCTGCAGGGCTTGTGTATCACGCATGCTCCAACAGGTTAAATCTCAGTAGTGGCCGCCCATCAGTGGCACCCCTAACATGCTCACATTTCCAGAACTGCCTCTTGGGCGGAGGTGGGGGAGGGTACCATCTCTTTCAGAACAAGTATTTTAAAAGAAATCCTGTATCCTCCTTAAGTAGTATTTCAGTCTATATATTTGTCCATTTCCTATCTCTGCTTCTCTCTCAGTTCTTTCCCCACCAAACCTGAAATTTCAGAATCTATTTTGTGGGCTTTCTTTTTTTAATTTTTTCCCTGGAAGACCATGAACATTCCTCTTTAGGTTGTTAGTATTGCAGCAAACCCTGAGGTATTGACACAAAACTTTTCATCCGCCAAAGAGCTCGAGTAAGTAAATCTGTCTGACATTTGAATGTCACCAGCAAAGCATGAGACTCATGCTGCCTTTTGCCACCATAGGCATGAATGGTATGGAGAAGTAGGCCTGACTTGTTTTCTTCTATTGTAGATGAGATTAGTTTTGTAGACCATTAGTTCACATTTTGCTCCTACCCTTGTGCATAAAATCACTGCATCATTTCCGTGGGGATGAGACTACTGCAAGCTACTTCCTTGGAGATTCTGTGGAAGATGGACATCTTAAAAGTAAACTACTTTTGGTATGACTGCTCATTGGCTTGGCCAGTGATACTTGATGTTATTTATTTTGTGAGTTACTCTGTGTCTTAATCAGCTCAGGCTGCAATAACAAAATACCATACACTGGGTAGCTTAAATGACAGAAATTTCTCACCGTTCTGGAGGCTGGGAAGTCCAAGATCAAGGTGAGTTCCTGGTGAGCACCCTTACCCTGGTTTGCTGATAGCCATCATCTTCCCATTGCATCCTTACATGGCAGAGAGAGAGAAAGGAAGCAAGCAAGCTCTCCTTTCCCTTCTTGTGAGGGCGCTAATATTCATGAGGGCTCCACCCTCAGGACCTACTCACTTCCCAAAGGCCCACTTATGGTATTAGCTCCGCCTCCTAATACCATTGCTTTGGAGATTAGGGTTTCAACAGATGAATTTTGGGAGGACATAAACATGCAATCCATAGCACTCTGCTTTTGTATATTTTTCAAACCTTTCATGCTAATCAGCTGGAAGGTGAATATTTTAAAATCTATTTTAAAACTGGCTTAAGGAGCACACAAAAGCTGATTTCTGATGTTTCTTCCAATACGTGGAAAATTTTGCATGATGTATTAACCCCTAGTTAGGGTCCCTCAACCCCAGTTGAGGACCTCAACACACATTTGGTAATACCTAAGGGAATTTAAATATATATTTTGTAGCCTATAGCATATGGAATTAGAAAAAAATTAGTCTCTTTACTGTAAAATTTACCTTTTAATTATTTGGAAATTTCACAATTGCCAAGTTTCAACTTAAAGTTTCTATTTATTTGGGGCCAGAATTATTGCCAGAAGTGTGCTAATTTGACAAAGGGTACCTTTTACATAAGTAAAGGAAAAAGTGATTACATCATGTTCAGACCTGCTAGAGGGCCTTGTTTTTCCTCTAGTTTTAGGGGTGTGGAGTCTGTCCCAAACCCTATATATGTGTGCATTTGTGTATGTAAAAGACAAATTTTTTATACTCAAAAGTTTGTCTTAAATAATGGCCTATGGCCTACTGATTTGGATAGAGGAGAGAAATTTTGTCTATAAGCAACAAAAAATGCTACACAGCCAGGAGACTGTCACACACAGTTTTTCAGAACCTTTGGGCCACATACTGCACTCCCCTTCCATAGAAATACACATGGGGTCAGTGATTAAGGACTCAATTCTGGTTGTGACTTGGCCATCCATAGGCATATTCTAAAGTTCTATGGCAACCTTTATGAAGCTCGTCTTCTGAGTTGATCACCTGTTCATGCGCTGCCCATTTACAACATACCTCAGGGATTAAAACGTGAGGCTACACCTAAGGAAAGTCGGTCCTAATCCTGCGTTTCCTCCTGCATGTCACTGACCATTGGAGTCACTGCTCTCTGAGGAAGACAGTTTACAGCCTGAGCATTCATGTCACGCTCACAGCCAACCTGTTACTTGCTGGCCTCCTTTACCAAGCTCCTTGTTTCATGAAGAAGTTGTGAAACTGAAGTTGGAGGAAAAAAATTAAGAAATAAACCTCAAAGGTATTTAAAAGGGCAGTAGAGTAATTACTCCTCACACCCAGGGATAAGGATATTCTCATCATTTTCTCTCCTCTTGCCTGGAGCATAAACATTCAGATGTTTGTGAAGAAATGATTAAAAGGAGAGAAAATATCAGGAGAAAAATGATTAAAATGAGAGAAATGTTCTTCCACTGACTAGACCCATTAAAGGGGAGGATTTAACTTTATTGTTAGAGGGGTGAAAACTGGATTTTAAGATATTTCTTCACCATTTTGACATATCTTGGGCTGAACATTTTGATTATTTTAGAGAATCAGGGAGCTTCAGAAATGAAGTTTAATATAAAGTAAGATTGTCTCTGAAGGAAGAAATTGTCCTTTTAACTCAGTGTCAGGTTCCGTTTTCTTACTCATATCTAAACTTCCTGTCACTCCAACTGAGGCTGCACCAGGATAAGAGGAGGGATTTGAGGAATTAGCGCGAATTTAGAAGCCTTTGACTTTTGGGAATTTGCATCAAGCAGATAGAAGCAGGCGGGGGCTCAGCTTTTGAAGTTGGATCATCCAGCTGTCTCACTTTGCCACTTATGGGATCTGTGACTTGAAGCAGGTGACTGACCTCTCCACTCCTCAGTTATCTATGAAATGGGGATAATACTAGCATCTACTTCGAAGGCTTATGGTGATTAAATGAGATAATGTTTTTAAGGCCCTTTCTTCGCATAGTCTGGCACACAGCATTTAAGAGATGTTGACTCGTGTTCCTGTAGTAGCAGTACTGACTCCATCTCAGCCTCTAGTGAATAAGGTATTCAGAGCTGGCCAACAGGAAATTGCTCATTCTTTTGTCCATAAGCAGCAAAATAATGCCAGTGTGACACTGTCAGAGGGCTGCAGTGTGGTCAGTGGCCTAGAGATGCAGCTTTTACTGTTAGAAAACTCACTCGGATGTTTTAGCCGATTCAGAACTCAAGAAATGACAAAAGTCTGTGATTGGACACACTTTTTTTTTTTTTTTTGAGACGGAGTTTCAGTCTTGTTGCCCAGGCTGGAGTGCAATGGTACGATCTTGGCTCACCGCAACTTCCGCCTACTGGGTTCAAGTGATTCTCCTGCCTCAGACTCCCAAGTAGCTGGGATTACAGGCATGTGCCACCACACCCGGCTAATTTTGTATTTTTAGTAGATGGGGTTTCTTCGTGTTGGTCAGGCTGGTCTCGAACTCCCGACCTCAGGTGATCCGCTCACCTCAGCCTCCCAAAGTGTTGGGATTACAGGCGTGAGCCACTGCGCCCCGCCTAGAGTATTCTTTCAATATTGACTTGATTTGTCATCATCATATCTTTTCTATTAAATCCCTTCCACTTCCTTCAATGAAATCGTATATGAAAACAAAGGGAATCGGAGCATTTTGCCCACCTCCTAGTTGGCTGAATTATTTTTGCCTCCCATTCCCATCTTGAAGTGGTATTCCTCAAACTCGTTTCTATGTTTCCTGTGGTTTTAAATAAAGGAATAATGTAGAATGGTATCTATTTTGGACATTCTCATCGTGAAAAGGAACTCTTACACAAATACAAAGCCAAGAGATTGTGTTGCCATTGTTGAAGCTGAAAAGGACAGTCACTGGATGCCTCCCCACCCAAGGCCAAGGCTTTGGTAGGTCCAGGAAGTGAAAAGGAAAGAGAAGCTATGGGAGAGACAAAGGGAAGTAAAAAATGGTTGTTCGGCTCAGCATAACAATCACTTTTGTGGGGCTTATTGGTTGTGCATAAATTTCATCCATTTGGGCACACACACAGATGTGACACCCAGACCACTCAGACACTTGGCTAACACTGATGCCGTCATCCTGAATGTTGTTTCTGGAAGGACTTTCATGAATAGAATCTATTTCAGATTGGCCGTAAGTCTCGATTTATTGATCCGCACCACTGGACTGGGGTGGGGTTGTGTCCACTTTTTCCCTGCCCCTTCCCTGCTTTGGCTCTTGTGATTGTGTCCTCCGTGTGTCAGGCAGAGCCCTGTGAAGGTGTGGATATGTGGCCATATTTTACCTGCATAATCTGCAGTTCATATGATTCAGCCTAATGGGTTGCAATGCCCTGAGGACAGAGACCATACTTTTTCTTCCTTTGTCTTTTTAGCGAAATTCAATCCTGTTCTGCGCCTGCGCCACAGTTGCAGGCTGTACTGTCTGCCCTGTGCATCTCACACACCCCCACTGCACTGTGCACCTAGTGATGGCCGCAGATTTGCTTTTACTCATCTTCCAGGGCCTACCCTGTTAATTCCATCACAGTTGCAGGCTGTACTGTCTGCCCTGTGCATCTCACACACCCCCACTGCACTGTGCACCTAGTGATGGCCGCAGATTTGCTTTTACTCATCTGTTTGCAGGGCCTACCCTGTTAATTCCATCACAGTTGCAGGCTCTACTGTCTGCCCTGTGCATGCATCTCACACACCCACTGGACTGTGCACCTAGTTGATGACCACAGATTTGCTCTTACCCATCTATTTCCAGGGCCTGCCACTGTTAATTCCTAGGAAAAAAGAAAAAACAAGCATGGTGGATTGGTTAAATTGGCATTTTATATTGTTTGTGTTCATGGCCATGCCAATGATAAACAAGAGCTGGTCATGGGCATTCAGATCAGATGAGCAATTAAATCCCCTCCAAAAAACAGAAACCTACTTTTAGAGAAGAAAAGAATTAAACCAAGATCTTTCAGGGTTTTGCTTCTCCTTTTGTTTTTAAGGCACTTAAATAAATGGAAGAACATGTAAGCTAACCGTGTTTAGAGTACTATGTTTTACTAGAAAGTGCTACCCTTCTGCAGATTTCTCCTCAATGAAAGAATGCCACTGAAGCACCTTTAATGGTGCCTTTATCCTATAGTCTTATTGAATCATTCTCTTTAGCCAACATAAAATACAAAGCCAGGGTATAAGACTTCATGTAGGTGGTAATTTAAACTAACAATTAGTGAGGCCGGGCGCGGTGGGTCACGCCTGTAATCCCAGCACTTTGGGAGGCTGAGGCAGGTGGATCACAAGGTCAGGAGATCGAGACCATCCTGGCTAACACGGTGAAACCCCGTCTCTACTAAAAATATAAAAAAAAAAAAATTAGCCGGGCGTGGTGGCGGGCGCCTGTAGTCCCAGCTACTCGGGAGGTTGAGGCAGGAGAATGGCGTGAACCCGGGAGGCGCAACTTGCAGTGAGCCGAGATTGCGCCACTGCACTCCAGCCTGGGAGACAGAGCGAGACTCCGTCTCAAAAAAAAAAAAAAAAGAAAACAATTAGTGAATTTTTGCTGATGCTTTCCTTAAACCCCTTACTTAGCACTTAGTTCTGGATTCTTAAATCCTGATAATGGACTCATCCTTCTCGGTCTAGTTACCCCAGTAAGTCCCAAGGTCATCCATATGAGGTCCTCCTTGATCTTACTCTGAATAGAATTAACTGGTCTCTTCTGTTTTTCCATAGCATTGACTCATCGTGTTAGACCAGCTTGAATTGTGAGCCTTTCTAAAGCAGGGTCTGTATAATTTACCCTTATATTTGCTCTGTAGGCAGAGAAAATATTATTGAAGTAACTAGATGGTAAAATTAACTGTGCAATCAGAAAAGAAGTTAGAAAAAATTATTAAAATTTTCTGTGAAAATTGTTTTAATTTTATTAATATATTAAAGCATTTTGCAGACTATTCCATAAAGAATTTTATTACATTGGCTCTCATTTTAAAGAAAACATTATACCAGGTGTCAGAACTCAATCATATTTGTAGGAAGAATAAGCCTTGGCCATCAACAACGCTTCTTTGGTTACAGGATTACAGGAACTGCTGAGAATGTAAGCACTTTCCGAAGTCCACAAAGAACTCATTTAAAGCTCGTACAGGCAGTTTCAAATTAGCCAGGGAAAAGTTAATGGTGGGGAGGTAAGGTCATAGAATGCTCTATAAATGGAGGCGACGTGGAGGACAGTTGCAGTTGTATAACATTTGATTGAAGGAGAGGGATTTGGACCTGAGGAAACCAGGTCTATAAATACTAAGGCTGGCTGGGCACAGTTGGCTCATGCCTGTAATCTCAGCATTTTGGGAGGCTGAGGCCGGTGGATTGCTTGAGCCCAGGAGTTTGAGACCAGCCTGGACAACATGGTGAAACCCTGCCTCCAAACAAACAAAATTAACCGAGTGTGGTGGTGTGCACCTGTAGTCCCAGCTACTCAGGAGGCTGAGATGGGAGGATCTCTTGAGCCTGAGAGGTAGAGGCTGCAGTAAGCCCAGATTGCACCACTGCACTCCAGCCTGGTGACAGAGTGAGACTCCATCTCAAACAAACAAAACGTACATGCATATATAGGCTGTAGACTAAATAGTGAAATATTACTAAGAACCTTCATCCCAAGGGGTTGAGTGGTAGAACCACTGAGAATATTGTTGCTGCTCTTTTGGAGACAACAAACTGCATTAATAAAAGTCTGAGAACAAGAAAGTTGAGTTTTCAAGTAATGTCCTTTGCATATTGCTACATAGGGCTCATCTGAGTCTGTGATGTTCTACTTTGTTGATGAAAGAAAACAAGTGGAAATTCTGCTCCCCCACACATCCTGCACTGCAAAAAGATAACAAGTAGCAGGAGATACTCAATTATGATGCAGTTCAACAAAGAAAACAAATTAAAATAAAGAGATCCTGGGTGGTTAAATACAGAGTCTCCTTTGTAAACAGCAATGGATGATGATGATGACTGTTACCAGGGCTCTGTATGATCATTTTCCCAATTCTTTGGAGTACTTTTTTCAAAAGCACTCTTGTAGAATTAACTGGAAACATAGACTACCCTTCACTCATTACATGGGAAATGGGATTGAATTCTCTTCTTGGCAATGGAAAATACTTGATGCATGCAAATAAGAAAACTCTTACTTTTTCCTTCTCTCCTTGCAGGGGGAGCACGCGTCCTAAGCTTGCCAGGAAGCCCTGCTCTCCTGCCCTGGGCACCTCCGTTCCACTTGACCTTTTCCACCTGTACTCCCTGCATTTTGGTCTCTTGCTCTGGTCTTTAGCCTTCGCATTTTCCTGATGCAGCCCAAACCAGTCACCTCTCTCCTAGATTCATTCTCTGTGCTCAGACCATCTCTTTCCTTTAGTTCCTGTGACGAAAGAAAATGTATTTGGCCATTGGAGGTATAAGCAACAAAGAATCCAACCCACACAGCTTTATATATGCAGGTTCTCTATATGCTCTTCTTGTGAACAGCGTGGGGAGAGGAAAATAGACTTGGCAAGAGGACTAAGAACAGAATCGGACAGTTATCTGATGGCTTTCCTAAGGTTCAGGAAAGAACAGTGGTCCCTTTGTTGGGCCTTTCTGTTGTTTCTTTGTTTTCAATTTCACTGATTTCTGCTTTTTATTTTCTATTTTCTTCTGTTTCCTTTGGAATTCTTCTTTTTTTTTTTTTTTTTTTTTACTTCTTGTATTAGGCTCATGCTATAACAAACAACCCCCAAATCTCAGTGACTTTACACACTAAGAGTTTACATTTTCCTCATCAACGTCCACTTTGGATGTTCCAGGTTGGGTAATGCTCTGTGGCTGTCCTCTAGCTAGTGACTCAGGGACTTGGGTTGCTCCTGGTGTCTCCAGCGTGGTTATGGTGTCTCCAATTTTGGACTTCAAGGTGACCCAGGCATTATCCACCTGGTAAATTGGGAGATGGGTCCCAGGAAAGTGAATACTCAACCAACCTGGCCTAGAAGTGACAATAATAAGGCCATGTGTGGTGGCTAACAGTCAGAAACCCAACAATTGGGAGATTGAGCTGGGAGGATTGCTTGAGACCAGAAGTTCAAGACCAGCTGGGCACCATAGTGAGACCCTATCTTTCAAAAAAATATAACAACCAGGCTTGGTGGTGTACACCTGTGGTCCCAGCTATTTGGGAGGCTGAGGTGGGATAATCGCTGGAGCCCAGGAGTTTGAGGTTACAGTAAACCAGGTTTACACCACTGCACTCCAGTCTGGATGACAAAGCAAAACCCTCATCTCACAAAAGAAAAGAAATGACAATCACAGCCACTGCAACTTCAAGGAAGGTTGGGAGAGTGATATTGGTCAGGATGAGTGGTCTCTGACATGTTTCTTAAGTTGGATATTTAGCTTATTAATTTACAACTCTTTTCTAATATTAATACTCAAGACTACATTTTCCCCAAAACATTTATTTTGCCATGTTTTGCAAGGCTTGGTATATGGCATTTTCATTACTCTTTAATTCTAACTAATTTTTAATTTCTATTATGATTTATTATTTGATCTATGAATCATTTTGAAATTTGTTTTTGTAACCTTGGATAGGGAAAGATTTCTTATAGAAGACAGTAAAAGGGCTGAGTACAAAAGAAAAGACTAATAAATTCAGCTACGCTAAAGCTTAGAACTTTTCCTCATCATAGGACACCTTAAAGAAAATTTTTAAAAAGTTACAAATTGGGAGAAGATTAAAAAGTCCTAAGGGTTAGCAGTAAGAATATATACATATAATTATTACAAATTGGCAAGAGAATGACAAATCAACACAAAAACGAGCGAAAAGGCATTTTGCAAAAGAGAATCAGATGGTCCATATGCATGTGAAGCGATTTTCACTAGCGAGCAGGGAAAGTGAAGTCAAAATCACAGGGAGATGCTGCTCTCTACCTGACTGGCAAAACTGAAATGATTAGAAAATACTTGGAGGATATCCTAGAACGATCAGTGGGATCTGGTATATTATGTGTATGAGGTTAAATTAGCAGTGAGTATTCACATACCCTATGACTCAGCAGTTTCATTCCTAGATATATATCCTGGGGATTAGAAACACTAAGTAGGTGGGTGCAGTGGCTCACACCTACAATCCCAGCACTTTGGGAGGCCAAGGCAGGTGGATCACTTGAGGTCAGGGGTTCGAGACCAGACTGGCCAACATGGTGAAACCCCATCTCTACTAAAAATACAAAAATTAGCCAGGCGTGGTGGCGGGCACCTGTAATCCCAGCTACTTGGGAGGCTGAGGTGGGAGAATCGCTTGAACCCCGGAGGTGGAGGTTGCAGTGAGCTGAGATTGTGCCACTGTACTCCAGCCTGGGCGACAGAATGAGACTCCATCTCCAAACAAACAAACAAACAAACAAACCACTAACTACCTCAGAGGACAATGCTAACATTTCAAAGTGTTCTAGAAGTTGGTTTCCCAGAAAAGAAGTCAGGCTCTTGTGGAGCTCCATGGAAACTGGCAATGACCCATGACTTAGGGCAGTGAAGTCTCATCAAATGCAAGGCTTAGACCCCATTCTGCTGCTGCCGTCAGGGGAGGCAAGGGCTCCTTGTTCCCCAAACATCGATGCTAATGAAGCAAATCCTGCTGCTAGTTTGCAGTGTTGCCTAGCTGCAAACACAACCTCTGATGATGCCAATAGAGAGGCTGGTGCCTCCTTCATCATAGAGCTTACAATCCCCACAAGGTTTCGGGACCCTCTTTTGGATTCTGAGGGTGGGCTCCTTTAGCCATCTGTTTAGTGCCCCAGATGAAATTGACAGCAGGGGACCTGCACTCCTTCTACTGCTTTTTCTCAAGGCATCCCCAGCAGAGGGTCTCTAGGGTGCCTGTTATGTGTGCTGTTTGGCCATCTGCCTTTGTAGAACACAGCCCAATGTCTGTTGGCAAAAAAAGGTTTACATGTGGTATATTCTTACCATGGAATATTCTGCAGCAAGTAAAAATGAATAAATTACAGCTATTCATATCAAAGAGATGGATTTTATTAATATAGTGCTGAGTGGGAAAAAGCATCAGAAGACAACATATAATGGTACACTCTTTTTTTTTTTTTGAGATGGAGTCTCTCTCTGTTGCCCAGGCTGGAGTGCAGTGGCTCCATCTCGGCTCACTGCAACCTCCACCTCCCAGGTTCGAGCGATTCTCCTGCCTCAGCTGCCCGAGTAGCTGGGACTACAGGTGCGCACCACCACACCAAGCTAATTTTTGTATTTTTAATAGTGACGGGGTTTCACCATGTTGGCCAGGATGGTCTCTGTCTCTTGACCTCATGATCCGCCTGCCTCAGCCTTCCAAAGTGCTGGGATTACAGGCATGAGCCACCATGCCCAGCTACATTCTTTTTAAACATTCAGAAACAGGTAAAACTGAAAAATATATAATTTAGACACAACACTTATGTGAAAAGACCAAGTTTAGGATGTTGGTTACCTGTGACGGGGCAGCAAGATTGTGGGAAAGGAAGGAAGCTACAGGTATGTGACAGAGAGTTGCATTAGCCCAAATCTCTACAGAGCTGGTGTCAAGGATGAAACTATTGGTGTTTTATTTGGAAGATACAAGCCCAAGGCGAGGTGAGAAAAAAGAGAAGGGAAGCAAAAGAAGACACAAAGTGACACAAAATGGCATGAACTAAATTACGTTCTCTCCAAATTCACATATTGAAGTCCTAACCCCAGTACCTCAGAATGTAACTGTATTTGGAGATTCGGTCTTTAAAGAAGTGATTCAGGCTGGGCCTGATTGCTCACGCCTGTAATCCCAGCACTTTGGGAGGCCGAGGCAGGCGGATCATGAGGTCAGGAGATTGAGACTATCCTGGCTAACACGATGAAACCCTGTCTCTACTAAAAATACAAAAAATTAGCCAGTTGTGGTGGCAGGCGCCTGTAGTCTCAGCTACTTGGGAAGTTGAGGGAGGAGAATGGTGTGAACCCAGGAGGTGGAGCTTGCAGTGAGCCGAGATTGTGCCACTGCACTCCAGCCTGGGTGACAGAGTGAGACCCCGTCTCAAAAAAAGAAAAAAAGTGATTCAGTTAAAATGCAGTCATTATGGTGGGCTCAATCAAGGACATGTGGACACAGATATGTATGCACATGGAGGAAAGACCATGTGAAGTCGGGGAGAAGAAAACCAGCTACACACTAAAGAAAGAGGCGTCAGGCCGGGCGCGATGGCTCCCGCTTGTAATCCTAGCAGTTTGGGAGGCCAAGGTGGGCAAATCACTTGAGGTCAGGAGTTCGAGACCAGCCTGGCCAGAATGGTGAAACCCTCTCTCTACTAAAAATATAAAAATTAGCTGGGCGTGGTGGCATGTGCCTGTAATCCCAGCTACTTGGGAGGCTGAGGCAGGAGAATCACTTGAACCCGGGAGGTGGAGGTTGCAGTGAGCCGAGATGGAGCCACTGCACTCCAGCCTGGGCAACAGAGTGAGACTCCATCTCAAAAAAAAAAAAAAAAAAAAGCCTCAGAAGAAACCAGTGCTGCTGACACCTTGATCAGTCTTCCACCTGCAGAGCTGTGAGAAGACACATTTCTGTTGTTTAAGCTACCCAGTCTGTGGTATTTTGTTATGGCAGCCCCAACAAACTAATACACAAAATGATGCACAGCCTTGCTGACTATCACTTCAAAATGAGCCAAACAGAGACACAACGGGGCACTAGGCAATTGTGTCCCACTCAGTGAAACTTCTCTGGAAAGCTGTAAGGTATAGTCCAGAGACGAGAGGAAGGGAAGAAGAAATTTATCCTCTGGGAGCCTCCCATTTCCTGTCTCCTAATAGTGAGAATTTTTCCATGAGAAGTTAATGTCCCTATACTTTCACAATGTGTTACCTTCTTTTGTTGCTGTTCAAGATGCCAAGCCTATGCCCTGCAGTGTGGCCTTTTGTCAGAGTCCATAAAGGGCAGGAGGAACTAGGAACTCTGGGTGTGTATGGTTGGCCCAGCTGCAGAGTTGACAGTCAAGGGGATAACCAACTCTAATCAGCCTAGAAGGGAACTTGGTAGCCTAGGTGAGTTGGTCAGGCACAGGCTGGGGCTAAGGCAAGGCAAATGGCTGAGGTCTAAGACGTAGGTGGTGCTGAGAAAATGTGGGGAAGCATACAAGATTTGTGACTGATGAGTAATATTCTAGTTCTTGGTTAGGATAATGGGTACATGGGGTGTTCCTTTTATTATTTTCAAAATGAAATGAAATAAAAGAGGGATATGTGTGGACTGATGATGATGTATAATGAATCAAAGATTATGATTAACTTAACTCTGCATACTTGAGTTTGTTTATTTTTCTATAAAAGGAGAATAGCAATATTAAGTCTTACAGCCCAGGAATGAAATGTCTTTCCATTTGTTTGTGTCTTCTTTAATTTATTTCATCAGTATTTTGTAGTTTTCAGTATACAAGTCTTTCACCTCCTTAGTTAAGTTTATTCCCAAGTATTTTATTATTTTGGGTGCTATTATATATGGGATTGTTTCGCTAATTTCCTTTTTAGATAGTTCTGTGTTAATGTATAGAAATCGCAACTGATTTTTGTATGTTGATTTTGTATTATGCAACTTTATTGAATTCCTTTATTCTAACATGTTTAAAAAATGGAGTCTTAGGGCGTTCTATATATGAGACGATGTCATCTGAAGACAGGGACAAAACAATTCTACAGTCCATATGAAACCACAAAAGACCATGAATAGCCATATCAATCTTGAGAAAGAAGAACAAAGATAGAGGCATCACATTGCTTGATTTCAGAATGTATAACAAAACTACAGTAATCAAAACAGTATGTTACTGGCCAACAGATAGACATATATGTGAATGGAACAGAATAGAGAGTCCAGAAATAGATTCACATGTATATTGTCAACTGATCTTCAACAATGGTGCCAAGAATACATAATGGGGAAAGGATAGTCTCTTCAACACATGGTATTGAGAAAATCAGATATCCATGTGCAAAAGGGGGAAACTGGACTTTTATCTTACATCACATACAAAACCCAACTCAAAATGGATTAAAGATTTAAACATAAAATCTGAAGCTGTAAAACTCCTAGAAGAAAACATAGGCGAAAAGCTCTTTGACATTGGTCTTGTCAATGATTTCATGGATATGACCCCCAAAACACAGGCAACAAAAACAAAAATAAGCAAAGTTACATCAAATCACAAAGCTTCTCACAGCAAAGGCAACAATCAACAGAGTGAAAAGAAAACCTATGAAATGGGAGAAAGTATTTGCAAGCGATGTATGTGATAAGGGTTGACATCTAAAATATGTAAGGAATTCATAACTCAATAGCAAAAAAAAAAAAACCCAATTTTTACAAATGGGCCAAGGATCTGAATAGCATGGGCTCTGGCATCTTGAACAGCAATGAAAGAAGCTAGTTGACACATTGCGAGAGTATAGGGATATTAACCTCTCATGGGCAAATTCTCATCAATGAGAGGAAATGGGAGGCTCCCAGAGGATAAAAGGTGCTCATCATCACTGATCATCAGGGCAATGCAAATCAAAACCACCGTGAGATATCAACTCTCACCTGTCAGGATGGCTATCATTGAAGAACCAAAACACAACAAATATTGGTGAAGAAGTGGACAAATTGGAACCCTTGCATACTGTTGATGGGAATGCAAAATGGTGCAGCCACTAAGGAAAACAGTATGGGTGTTCCTAAAAAATGTAAAAATAGAACTGCCATGTGACCTAGCAACCCTATTTCTGGATATTTATCCAAAAAAATTGAAATCAGGATCCCAAAGAGGTATTAGCATTTGCAGGTTCATTGCCGCATTATTCACAATATCCAAGATACACAAACAATCTAAGCGTCCATCGGCGGAGAAATGAATAAAGAAAATGTATATACACATACAATGGAATACTATTTAGCTTTTAAAAAGAAGGAAATTCTGCAATTATTCAACAACATGGATAAATCTTAAGGACATTACGCTAAGTGAAATAAACTATTAACAGAAAGACTAATATGGCAGGATTCAATTTATGTGGGATATTTAAAATAGTCAACTTCATAGAACCAAAGAGTGAAATGATGGTGGCCAGGGGCTGAGGGGAGTGGGGAGTTACTAATCAATAGGCATAAAGTTTCAGTGAAGTCAGGTGAATAAGCTCTAGAGATTTGTGGTACAATATTGCACCTATAGTCAACAATACTGCAGTGTACACTGAACAATTTGTTAAGATAGATCTCACCTTGTGTTCTTACTGAAAAAAAAAAAGAAAGAAAATAGAACAGAAAAGCAATTGGATTTTAATTCTGGAAACTCCTTTCTCTTCCTTACATCCAGGAAATTTGCTGTTTATTTTGAAAAGCAAATTTAAACCTATTTAAGGGAGAGAGAGCTCTTGTAAAAATTCATTTATTAGTTCTGGACCAATGTTATTTATAAGCTATTATTTCAAATGATAAAAAATAAATGCATAATACATTTGATGATAGAACATTTTTCTTTTTAAATAAGGCCTGATTTTTCAAAAAGCATTGAATATGTTTGTTTCTAATTTCCAAAGCTTGACAGTTTCTTATGTTTCATTAAAAGCAGAAGAATTGTTATGTATGCATGTTCATATCACTTTTGAATGACTCATGTGGCTACAAATGCAGCAATCTGTGGTTATCATGGACCATGAACTAGATAAACATTCCTGCTTTTCTTAACATTCCTTTCCTGTGCCTCATTAACTAATGTACATAATAAAACATCTTTATTTCATTTTCTTTGCAGCAAAATGCCTAATACATTTT